CCATCAAGGCCATCCCCTGATGGTCTTGGGAATGGATAGAGCTGAAAAGAGTGAGGCCCAGAGGCAGCTTTTCGTTTTCCAAAACGCAGGCAGGGTCTGCCCAGGTGCCCTCTGTGGGCTTGTTAGCCTGCAGGAGCTGGTTTCTGCTGGCTGATGTTAAGTCAAAGAGGTCTCCTGGCTCTAACTCAGACACTTCCTCATACAGTCTTCTTAGTGGGCTTCCTGCTGACAGTGGATGCCAGGGACCCAGGCAGGGAGGTCTCCCTTTTGAAAGGGGCCACTGGCCTTTGGGAAATAGTAGAGACCAGTGATTAAGAGCTTGATCTCCAGAGCCCCTCATAGGCCGTCAGTGACATGAGAGCAGAGACCGGCTCAGCCTTGTTCTCTACCAGGTCCCCAGGGCCAAGGACACTGAAAGCCCTTTTTAAAAAAAGTGTTGAATAGTAAATGAGCAGGGTCTTCCTCTTGGGTCTGAACCTCAGCTCTCCTACTTGAAGCCTCTCTTGACTTGCCAACAACTTACCGTGTCATCAGCGGGGATGGTAATGGTACCTTCCTCCTGGGGGACAGTAGAGTTTCAGTGAGATAACGTGTACATCACTCAGCATGGCACGCAGCCATGCGACGTGCTCAGCACATGTGGCTGTGATGACTGTTTGGTTTGCACAGGCATTTCTATGTGTGGACCTTGACGCAGGTTCCCACAAAGGACTCTGGCCCCATGGGTGACGGTGTCACAGCTGTCCTTTTGGAATCTTCACCTCACCTAAACTCCCTGGCAGTAATAGCCCAGGGGAGAGAGGGCATGTGGGTTTGGCCAAGGGAGGGGATCTCTGGGGAAAGTCACCCTGTTTGTCCAAGAAGCGCCTGTGTGTATGTGTAGATATGAGTGTGCAAATGTGTGAAACTGTGTGTTCATGCCTTTGCTGCAGGCCCACAAGGTGGTTTACCACGTGCTGTTGTTGCCTGGAAAGGTATTGCGCAGGATGCCATGTGGTATGATGTCCCTGGCCCCAGCAGCCCCAGTGACTGGTGAGCGGCTCCTAGGTCTGCTCCTGCCTCCAGTAGAAGCAGCCACAGGAGTCCTGGCCACAGCCCCCATTGCGGCCCCCATCGTGCTGGGTGCTGGCTTTTGGAAATCCCTGCATACCCGCAACGGCTCCCGTGGTGGGGGTGGAGGTGGAGGAGCTGGTCAGGCCACCCAGAGGCATCTTCCTCAGTGGAGCCTTCTGCCAGGTACCTCTCAGCTGTTTTCCAAATGACTACTTAGCATTTCCCTGCCTCGATCCCCACAGCAGCCCTGTAGGGAAGGAGTGGCCCATTTCACAGATGAGAAACTCGAGGCTTACAGAGTCAGTCTGCGCAACTGGGGCTGGGGGCAATGTGCTGGTTAAAATGCAGATTCCCATCTCCCCCCGCCCCGGAGGATGGGATGTGGGAATCAGGGTCCAGGCCTTGGTGTTCTAAGCAGCCTCTCCAAGGAGCTGCGTTGTCAGGAGAGTGGGAAGCAGAAGCAGGAGCCTTGGGCCTTACAGTTCTGGGAGTGTGCTCTGGCCCTGCTGTTTGCTCAGTTGGGGCAATTGCATCAGCTTCCTGGGCTTCCTTCAGCTTTCTCAGCTGTGAGCTGGAGAGAGTGGTGCCCACCTCCAAGGGGCCTGGTGAAAATTCCATGATCAGTTCGTTTATCTCACTTGGGATAGTGGAATTCCTGGAGAGTTCAATAAAATGGTTTGTTGCTATTGTTCCACATGGGATTTACTACAAAAGCAATTTCAGAAACATCCAAAAAGATATCCATGTGCATAATTGACAGTAGTGTATCTGCTCATCTCCTTCGAAGTGGGAGTTTCACAGGATGGTGAATCAGGGTTGCTCTACCCCCATTTTAGAGATTAAACTACAGCAGGCAGGGCAAGGTGGCTCACGCCTATAATCCCAGCACTTTGGGAGACCAAGACAGGAGGATCACCTGAGTCCAGGAGTTCGAGACCAGCCTGGGCAACATAGTGAGACTCCATCTCTACAAAAAAAAAAAAAAATTAGCTGGGCATGGTGGCCTGCACCTGTGGTCTCAGCTACTCAGGAGGCTGAGGCGGGAGGATCACTTGAGCCCGGGAGGTTGAGGCTGCAGTGAGCTGTGTTCACGCCACTTCCACTTCAGCCTGGACAACAGAGTGAGACTGTCTCAAACAACAAAAAAAGAAACTACAGCAGACCCTTGAATAATGTTTTGTTATAAAACATTGATGAGAAAAAAAAGTATTTCCTGGCTGGGGCCACTGTCTGTTGGGTTTGCACGTTCTACCCACGTCTGCGTGGCTCTTCTGCAGGCACCCCCACCCACCTACCCACATCCCAAACCTGTGCCTGTCAGGTTCATCAGCACGTCCGCATGGTCCCGGTGTGGGTGAGTGTGGGTGTGTGGGCGTGTGTGCCCTGCGATGGGAGGGCGTGCTGGCCAGGGCCGGTTCCCGCCTTGTTCCCTGAGCAGCTGGGATGGGCTCTGGCCACCCGTGACTTGGAACTGGAATAAGTGAGTAAACAGTGATCTTACTTGTTTTGACACACCTCACTCCTGTTCCATTTGCTCTCCACAGGTTTGACATCTACAGGAAGGTGCCCAAGGACCTTACGCAGCCAACGTACACCGGGGCCATTAGTGAGTAGCCAACCTCTGGCCATGCCCTCTGCTTAACAGTTTGCATTTCTGTTGTTTCTTCCAGTCTCCATCTGCTGCTGCCTCTTCATCCTCTTCCTCTTCCTCTCGGAGCTCACCGGATTTATAACGACAGAAGTGTAAGTCATACTTTCCCGATGGGGCATTCCAGAACAAAGGTTCCTATACTTGTCTTTCCCCTAGTGTGAACGAGCTCTATGTCGATGACCCAGACAAGGACAGCGGTGGCAAGATCGACGTCAGTCTGAACATCAGTTTACCCAATCTGCACTGCGAGTGTGAGTACTCCACGCAGCCCCTCCCTCCAGCATTGTGACTGTTGTCTCCCTTTGGCTCCTGCAGTGGTTGGGCTTGACATTCAGGATGAGATGGGCAGGCACGAAGTGGGCCACATCGACAACTCCATGAAGATCCCGCTGAACAATGGGGCAGGCTGCCGCTTCGAGGGGCAGTTCAGCATCAACAAGGTATGGAAGCCCTGCCTCAGCCCTTTCTACCTCCATTCAAGGTTCACTGTTGTTTTGTCCTCAGAACCAGGAGCTTCAGATCCTAAGTCAAGTGGGTGAACGCAGTGCCCTTGGGAGGGCCGAGGCACCCGGTGGCAGCTGGCAGGGTTTTGCTCAGCACGTGCCGGCCTTCCTCGAAGCTCGGTACTGTCACAGTGGAGCCTCTCAACAACGCTGTGAGGCAGCACCATTTGACAGGTTAGGATGCTGGGGCCCAGAGAGGTTAAGTGTAAACAGGAAATATGTGATTTTGATAAAGCAGCCGTGAAGAGAATGACGGGGTGCTGTGGTGGAGAATGAAGGAGGAGACCCCTGAGGTTACAAAGGAAGCCCTGTCTGAAGACTGAAGATGAAGATGCACAGATGAACAGACGTACACGCACACCTCCTCACTGTGGGCCCCCCGCCCCCGGGGAGATGCAACCACCTGGGCTGAAAAAATATATGTACCCCAGATGGTGACCAAGAAGGGATCGTGCTTATTCAAGCACCTGGAGTGACAACCCACGAGACAGCCCTGCCACCAAGCCCTCCCACCTCTTGGCAAACACGCCCAAGACTGCAGTCTGCTCCCCTTAGAATGGGCTGTGCTGGAGCCCCCAGCCAGCTCTGGGTGAACTTGTCCTTTGGGGTCAGACAGACCTGTGGTCAAGGATCCCGGCTACCATGGTCACTGGTTGAATGACTCTGGGCAGTTTAGCTTCTCTGAGCCTCAGGTTCCTCATCTGTAGAATGGGGATAATAATACCTCACAGGCTGTGAAACATGAACAAACTCTGCAGTAGAGACTGGACAAGCATCCTGGCCTGCCTCATCTCCCGTCAGTGCAAAGTTTCCATGACCTCATCAGCTGGCACCCACCTTACAAGTGCGCCTGTGGAAGGCACATGGAGGGCGTCCAAGAAATGGGCCTTCTCTGGTCAGGGGAGTGCCAGGGAGTCTTTGAAAGGCTCACACCAGCCTTTCTTAGACCCGCGTTATGGCTGCCACGTACTAGGTTCTTACCCAGCCCTTTCCACATATTAGCTCCTTTAGTCCTCACAGTAGCCTGGAGGAAACTGAGGCACAGGAGGTTAAGTGACCTGGTCAAGGTCACGCAGCCAGGATTTTAACACAGGCAGCCTAGCACCAGGGCCCTGGCCCTCTGAGCTCACTGCCTGTGGCTGCTTCTCCCAACATCTTGGTTACACATGTCATGACCAGCTGTGTCTGTGTGCCCCAGGTCACAGCCTAGGGCACCCTCTGCCCCATACTCCTGGAGGGAGTAGAGACCGTCCCCCACCCCAGCCCAGCCACTTTCCCTTTGAGGAACCGCCCATCAAGAGGTGCTCAAAGAAGCCACCAGGGTCCATGTGCTGTGATGGCAAGGTCAGCAGCCAGCCCCCGCACCTCTCTCCCAGCATCAGGCTGAGACTTGTCCCATGGCCTCCTTATCCGACCCCCAGGAAGTTGACCAGCAGCCAGATGTCAGAGTTTGCGTGTTTTGAGCAGCAGCGGCAGCCTCACCAGAGACCCCACGGTGACCTCGTTTCATCAGCCAGCCCCGCAGGAGGAGGACAGGATGGGGTGAGGGGTATGGGGCCTGGCTCCAGCTATATGTTTTTAAAATCCATCAGAGACACTGACGTAGGTTCCTAAGTCACAGGCTCTAAAAGCGTTGCTGTTTCTTTCTTCAGCCCAGCATGTGCTGGCATGAGTCAGCCACCTGTGATGGATTTGGTGTGGAGGGGGAGTGGGTTCCTGAGTCACAGCCTCGCACGGCCCGGCAGGGGTGGCAGGTGCTGAGGGGACAGCCTTCTTGACTCACTTCACTCCCGGAGCACGCGGCCCAGGCCCCAATCCCAGTTCTGAACTCTGCCATGGCCCGATCTGCGGAAGGCCCTGTGTCACTGCGTAGAAAACCTCTGGGAGGACACACGCCTTATGGCTGTGGGTTTCTTACTCCCAGGGGTGGTCAGCAACAGGGTCTTTAGTCTGACTGTGTCTCATGACTGTTTTATCATGAAAATGTACCCAGGCATTATTTTTATCGGTGAAAATGAGGCATAAATGTTAAAACCCACAGTGGGCTTTTCCTCACGCCCTGCCTGTGAGTGTTCCCTCTTCCGGGAGGGCCCTTCTTGGTTGGCTCCGATGACAAACATGTTCACCCTACAAACCCGATCTGAGGCCAGCTGCGGGCTGCTTTGTATGCATCACCTCAATGAATCCTCCCAGTAATCTTCTGGCTTTACGCCCATTTCGCTGATGGAGAAACTGAGGCATGGAGTGGTTACTGACCTCGCCTAAGGCTCCCCAGCTAGGAAGTGGGGCTGGGCTTGGGGCCAAGTGTAGAACTCAGAGCAACCGCTCTACTATGGGTTATTGGGTCCCTGAAGCAGGCGATGCTGTCCCTCGAGGGAGATCTTGCCACGCCTTTGTTTCTGCTCCACTCCTGACCCAGCAAGTGTCCCTTCTCCACTGTAGCCTGCAGCTCGCTCCACTGCGAGTTTGCTGAGGCCGAGGCTACAGGCTGTCAGCTTGATGCCTCCCCTGTCAGCCACAAGCTCGGGCCCTGCTGAAGTAGGAATATTCCTGCAGGAAGTCCCCAACTTTGTGTTTGAAACAGACATGCTTACAAAATCAGACTTTGATGGGCTGCTGCACGATAAGCTATATTCCCTCCTCGGACACAGCTCGCACAGTCTTCTTCATTGGGCTGGAATAAGGTAACCCCCGAGTTTTTCAGTGTGGCATCTGGGGACCTTTGATAAACAGCCCCAACTCCTCCCTTGTGCCTCTTTGTTTCCTGCTGCTGCCAGCACCGCCACCTCCGTCTCATTTGGAGTTCAATAATACCAGACTCTTAGTTCCTTAGACAGCCCACATGCTGGGAAGTTTCTGTCCTCTGCACCTGTTCATGCTGTTCCCTCTGCCCAGATGCCTTTCGCTCTCTTCCTGAGTAATGCAGACTCATCTTCAGAGCCTTAACACAGGATGTCCTTCCCCCTGGGAAGCCCTCCCTGAATACAGCCTGCACCCTCAATTGAGCCGGGGGCCTTCCCTGTAACCCCCATGGTCTGCAAATTCCTCTGGGCCAGGGTGGATCCCACAGAGTCTCATTGTCTGTTCCAAGTCTGTGTCACAGGGGCTTGGCCAAGGCCAGATTCTTGTCTGCTCATCTCCCCAGTTCCGGCATCTCCTGAAGGACTGGCGCCATGTGGCCATCAGCCCAGGCTGCGGAGGTAGATGGCATCCAGGCATCAGAGGAGGGAGCAGTGCGTCCAACAGACGTGAGCTGAGACTGCAGCTCTCGACATGTGACCTTAGCAAGTTTCTTCACTGCTCTGAGCCTCCATTTTCTTTTCTGTAAAATGGGAATTATCAGATGACAAAGTCAAAGGATTCAGTGTTGTTTGTTTAGTCATTCATTCATT